TTGGACCTGGGAGGTGGAGGTCGCAGTGAGCCGAGATTGCACCACTGCACTCTAGCCTGGACTACAGAGACTCTGTCAAAAAAACAAAAAAACAAAAAAAAGAGAGAGAGATCTGAAGTATTTGCTCTCAGAACATAGGGGGACTTTGGAGAGTTAAATGGGTGAAGATCTTTAGGATGTTTTGCTAAGCCCCCTCCTTACGTCCTCAGTGGCCAGCTTTAGTTACTTTGTTAAAGTTTTATGGTTGGCAGATTTACGTTTCTTCAGAGTTTGACACTAGGTTGAGGTTGGCCATGAACTAATACAATTATATTTCAGTTACACGATTCTTTGCCCTCCTTGAGTGTCCCCACCCTCATATATGTTAACTCTGACATCTGCCCGAAATTCATTCATCTAATAAATATTTGAGTGGCCTCCCCTCTTTCCGATTGCTGGACAGCCCATCATTTTCCAAAGTCAGCACCTAAACTCTTCTATGACTTTCCTGACAACTCAACACTAAAATTCGTCCCTCCCTTTTTTGTGTGCAACCCACCTCCCCGCCTCCGCTTTTAATTGTTTGGCCTTCATTCCTCTTCTACAGTGCTCCCTGCAATCAGTACTGGTGCTGTACATATTTGCTAGCTTCGTACATACGGCACGAAGTAGATGCTCAGTAAATGTTGGTTGACTGAGTATCCTCTGCATCTCGGTGACATCACATCCTGCGTGCCGTGGCGTCATTCTGCATTCCTCTGCGGGAGGCTCAGATCCGGAGGGTTTAAGTGGTTGTTTATAACATGCACCGAACATATCCAACGGAGGCTGTGGTTTCCGACCGCCCACAAAAAGCGCGGTTGGCGGGAGTGCGGGTTCGGGGTCGGCTGGCAGCTGGGAGACTCCAGCTCTGGGCGGAAACACACTGCCTCGGAGGCGCCGGCGCCTAGTGATTCTGGGAATAGAAGGTGCGAGGGAGGGAGCGGGTGGCTCACTTATCGCGGTGTTTTCTCTCTCTTCACTCCTGGGGGAGCTCTCGCGAGAGGAGCAAGAGGAAGATGGCCGTGCCCTGTTTTTCGGTGTAAGGCAGCGACGGCGGCTGCGACGGCGAGACTGAGATCCTGGTGTCGTGGGCACCTGAGTTCTAGCTTCCCCCAGCGAGCGCGCGTCCCTTCGTGCCTAGGCGAGAGCCGGCTCTTCCCCGGGAGATGCGTTTGTCCCAGGCTCGGGGGCTCAGTGGGAGTTCATGCTGCGCTGGAGGCTCTTGGCCACCGCTCTAATCGCCTTGTGCCGCCGCAGCGCCAGCTCCGTCGCCAGCGGTGAGCCTCCCGATTCCCCCCCTTGCCCCTGGCGGCGGCGATGACCGGGGAGAAGATCCGCTCACTGCGGAGGGACCACAAGCCCAGCAAAGAAGAAGGGGACCTGCTGGAGCCCGGGGATGAGGAAGCGGCGGCTGCCCTCGGCGGTACCTTTACCAGAAGCAGGATTGGCAAGGGCGGCAAAGCTTGTCATAAGATCTTCAGTAACCATCACCACCGGCTACAGCTGAAGGCAGCTCCGGCCTCCTCCAATCCCCCCGGCGCCCCGGCTCTGCCGCTGCACAATTCCTCCGTGACTGCCAACTCCCAGTCCCCGGCCCTTCTGGCCGGCACCAACCCCGTTGCTGTCGTCGCGGATGGAGGCAGTTGCCCCGCACACTACCCGGTGCACGAGTGCGTCTTCAAGGGGGATGTGAGGAGACTCTCCTCTCTCATCCGCACGCACAATATCGGGCAGAAAGATAATCACGGTGAGGAGTGCTAGCCCCTCTCCACCTCTCTCCTAATTTATTTATTTTATTTTATTTTTTTTAGGAAATACTCCTTTACACCTTGCTGTGATGTTAGGAAATAAAGGTTAGTAAATATTTTCTTTTTTTATGTTTAACATGTTTGATATTATTACTACTTTATATTGCAGAATGTGCCCATTTACTTTTGGCTCACAATGCTCCAGTCAAGGTGAAAAATGCTCAGGGATGGAGCCCTCTGGCGGAAGCCATCAGCTATGGAGATAGGCAGATGAGTAAGCAATATGAATTACTGTTGTTGATATATTAAATTAGTTATTTTTAAAATTTAAACTTTAGTTACAGCTCTTTTGAGGAAGCTTAAGCAGCAATCCAGGGAAAGTGTTGAAGAAAAACGACCTCGATTATTAAAAGCCCTGAAAGAGGTAAGCTATATTTCTTTGTTAATTTTGCACCTCATTTAGTAATTATTCATATTTCATTTTTCAGCTAGGTGACTTTTATCTAGAACTTCACTGGGATTTTCAAAGCTGGGGTAAGAGTATGCTATGTTTTAGTATAAAATATTTATTTTTTACCTTTTGTTTTTAAAAATACAGTGCCTTTACTTTCCCGAATTCTGCCTTCCGATGCATGTAAAATATACAAACAAGGTATCAATATCAGGTAAGGTGATTTGATTTTTTTCTCAGTAAAAGGTCAGAGTTTATCATCTACCCATGTTTCACAGGCTTGACACAACTCTCATAGACTTTACTGACATGAAGTGCCAACGAGGGGATCTAAGCTTCATTTTCAATGGGGATGCGGCGCCCTCTGAATCTTTTGTAGTATTAGACAATGAACAAAAAGTTTATCAGCGAATACATCATGAGGTGAGCATGTTGTCTTATCAATATTCCTTTAAATTTTTATATTTAACTTTTGCTCACATCCCAGGAATCAGAGATGGAAACAGAAGAAGAGGTGGATATTTTAATGAGCAGTGATATTTACTCTGCAACTTTATCAACAAAATCAATTTCTTTCACGCGTGCCCAGACAGGATGGCTTTTTCGGGAAGATAAAACAGTATGTGCAAATCTAGATTTTTAAACTTTAAGATTTTACTTTTAAATATTTGGTTTTGTTTTAGGAAAGAGTAGGAAACTTTTTGGCAGACTTTTACCTGGTGAATGGACTTGTTTTAGAATCAAGGAAAAGAAGAGAACATCTCAGTGAAGAGGATATTCTTCGAAATAAGGCCATCATGGAGAGTTTGAGTAAAGGTGGAAACATAATGGAACAGAATTTTGAGGTATAATTTTTAATTCTTCTAATTTGTAGTTTACCCCACTTTCTTTCTTTTTTTTTTTTGGCAGCCGATTCGAAGACAGTCTCTTACACCTCCTCCTCAGAACACTATTACATGGGAAGAATATATATCTGCTGAAAATGGAAAGTAAGTTTTTTTCTTGTTTATGTGTTATTTGGGTTTCCTAACATTTTTTTTCCTCCCATTTTAGAGCTCCTCATCTGGGTAGAGAATTGGTGTGCAAAGAGAGTAAGAAAACGTTTAAAGCTACGATAGCCATGAGCCAGGAATTTCCCTTAGGGATAGAGTTGTAAGTTTGTTACTAACTACAAATGTTTATGATGAAAACATTTTTTTCTTCTTCCATTTTTCAGATTATTGAATGTTTTAGAAGTAGTAGCTCCCTTCAAGCACTTTAACAAGCTTAGAGAATTTGTTCAGATGAAGCTTCCTCCAGGCTTTCCTGTAAAATTAGGTAAGAGAAAAAATTAGATATAATTTTAGTGTTTACAATGCTATCATTGATGTTCTCTCTGTAGATATACCTGTGTTTCCCACAATCACAGCCACTGTGACTTTTCAGGAGTTTCGATACGATGAATTTGATGGCTCCATCTTTACTATACCTGATGACTACAAGGAAGACCCAAGCCGTTTTCCTGATCTTTAACTGACGTGGAAAAGGATGCCGTCTAACCAAGGAAAGAAAATACAGAGACCCTAGAAGTGGATCCAAATAGAAGGGACAAATGCTTTCAGTGAAGAAAAGGGAATTACACATTGAATCGACACATCAGTAATACGATACAGTGAAATGGGCCTCTAATAAGAATTTCAGCGAGTTTTCTGATGTGCCATTTTTTGTCTTTTTAAAAATATACATATTATAAATGTAATAGTTTGACACATTAATGACCCTAAGACCTGCGTATGTGAAGCAGCTATGAGTGCTGTGATTTGTTTTTAAAAATTTTTACACTTCTTGTTGAAATATATATGCATATAAATATATCTATATCTATATCTATATCTAAAACACTCCTGGACCATTAACGTAAATTAAATGTCTTAAGAGATATGGAGCCCTTTTAAACTTGTCATCTTTATGCAAGGTGACATTTATAAATATTCCTTCGAGCTTTGTTTTCATAAAATGTAAACTATGTAACATTATGTATAGTTCAGTAATTTGAATGTTTGTTCAATATAATGAACTAGAAGGAATGCAATTTTCTGTAGATGAATGAACCAAATGGTAACCATTAAACAATTGCATTTATATGTTGCAATACATTTCAGAAGGAGCGTTCACTCTGCAGGGAATAAGGTACCTCCTTTAGCACCTTAGTGCAATTCATTGTGGTGCTATTTGTTTTTACCTGAATGTTTGTTACTAATCTTCCTTTCATAGAACCTCTATTTTTTTTTTTTCTAAACTTGAGTTTGAGTCCTTGTTATGGTCATCATAAGGTAATGGTTAGCATGTTTAAAGATATTCCTCTTCCAAATCTCAGCACTTTAAAAAAAAATCCAAATTTTTAAACTTGCTTCCTAATAAGTACACATCGGTCTGATTATTTTGTTTGTTTTTAGTAGAATATGGATGCATTGGTGTCAGTTTTAAAAAACAATACACATATTTTGGACAACCCTACATATTTAATCCTTTCAAAATAAGATAAAAACATTTTATATGCTAACAGAATATATTTGTTACAAGTTAAAGTCCAGAAGTATACACAAGATTGATTACTCCTATTATTTTTTTTAAATCACAGGAAAATATTGATTTCATTGTCTCCAAAGTGATAAAATCATGTATTACTCATTTTTGCACTTAAAATTTTTCTTATTTATTCCAAGGTGGTTTGAAGGTCCAAGTATGAAAATAAATTAGGGGGATTAATGTATAACAGTTATAAAGTATCATGTTGTATTAAAGAGCTTACTTAGATTGATGTTTTTAAAATGTATCCTGATGAATGTCTCAAGAATGCATCTGTCAAGTTTTTTAGACTGACCAGTAGCTTAAACTTTTTTCAGGATTTTAGGTAATTTGAAAGGAGTTTAGAGACCCTTATTGAAAATATGATTTAAAAATCCAAAGCATAAACCGTAAGAAAAATTTTAAATAAACATCTTTAAAGCTGCATCTTCCATACTGATACATGCATTGCGTATGTTGACATTAAATACATTTTATAATGAAGAAAAATAATCATAGTAAAAAATTGAAAGACCTAATTACTACGTTACATGGACCTATTGAATTTTGGGGGAACGTGTTAGTAAACCCAGACTAGCTTTGTTGAATAGAAGTTGATCGCTGTTATTTAGGAAATGGGTAGATCAAATGACTTAGAGACTGAATTATCCTATCAGTGGTTACATGGGGTTGGAGACACTGAAAGGCAGTGATCACTGTTGCTTCTAGGCTCCCTTACTTTGTAGGAATATGGTATACTTTCAGGAATATGCTATATATGTTTTCATAAGTACAGACACCTTAGGGAAGAAAAAAAGTGGGTAATTGAAGCTTATGGTTGATTAATTTCCTAACAGCACAGCTATGAATATTTTGCTGGGGTACACTGGAGGTAGGAAGACTACTGGAAATTTTTGCACTTGAATTTTGTTTTTAAAGCTTTTTTCTTTAAAGAATGGTAGAAACAGATTATCCATTCCAAAATGTCTTTTCTCTGATCACAAAGAGCAAACAAATGTCAATATCTCTTATGATGGTGAAAAAAAGGAATTAATCGATGCAAATAAACTTTTCACAGTATTACTTTTAATGAAGATTTTTCGAAATGTGCCTTTTAATCCAGTTAATGAATGAAGCTATATGCAGTGTTTCAAATGAATAAGTCAAAACACCATATGTTTTCATAATACCACATGAAAAATCAAGATTTTGCAATGTAGGTACACAAAATTCTATATGTTCTTCTCCATTTGTGATTTTGAAACTGTTTAAATTGGTAGGGGGACAATCGTATAGTCATCTTCAATAGCCATTTAGAAATGGTTAATATTCTTGCCCACTGGTATGGTATCCAGAGAAGATATGGTTTCCATCTTTGAGAAAATAATTCTCTGATGAGACAATTTGCCCTCTGTAGATATTCACATACAGAGAATTGCCAAACTTCATAAAAGGGTAGTATGAAGTAGATGCCCTGATTTTTGTGAGTATAAGAAGTACAGATGATGGTTTGGAAACTGTCACATCTGTCTGCTGATACATGTTAGTAGATGAAAAACTGTTTCCTTCTGCTCAGAACTGGAATTAAGCCCCACTCATGCTAATAAAAATGGGTTTTTATAGTAGTATTCACATACAGTTTATTATTCACACACTGGGGGAGGGTGATGAATAATGATTATTTAATGAGCCCTCTTCCTAGTTTTCCCTAAGTCTGCAGAAGACAAAGATCCTGTTTCCAGGCCATGAAAGGACTGAAGTAAATATTGTAAATAAGTACAGCTGACCCTTGAACAACATGGAGGTTAGGGGTTCAGTTGAAAATCTGCATGTAAGTGGACCTGTGCAGTCCAAACCTGTGTTTAACTGCTGAATTAAAGGTGCTTCCTTCTGCTCATTGATATTACCCATATTTACAAACATGCTAGAGAAAAGCAACTGGTGTAAAACTTGCCCCCACTAGAGAAATGGACAGGAGGTATTAAGTCACTTGTAAAGATAGATAGCAGAACTAAGCTTGGTAAAAGCCCATGATTGTTTGTATACTATAAATTAGCCAAAACTACTCTTGCAAAGCATTTTATGTCAGAAATCTGGGGCAATAGTAACTAACTCTGGTTGCCACCTAAAAATTTCATAACATGTTAAGAATCACATTTTTTACATCATGCAAACCATCCTTACAGAGTGAGCTTACCTTGTGATGAGCTTTTTAATTGTTACAGTTCATTTTAGAAGAGTAATACTTTCAGTCATAATGGTACCTATGGTACATAGAATTACAATTTTGCTTTTTCCACACACTGAAAAATATTGAAGCAAAATCTTAAGAACTTCTAAGAAAGGTGCTTGTTAATCATTCTTGGTTTTCATCATGTTTTGCGGTGAAAATGACTTTAATTAGAGTAGAAATATTGTCTAACATAAAACCAAAAAGATAAAACCCACCACTTATTTACCTGTACCTCCCATACATAGAGTTCTTGATGACTAAAGAAGGATGACAGTAATTGGGATGTTCTAAATACAGTTGTGTGTCACTTAATGATGGGTACATGTTCTGTGGAATGCATCAGGTGATTTTGTCATTGTGAGAACCATATTGGGTGTACTTACACAAACCTAGGTGGTATAGCATACCACTCACCTAGACTATACAATAAAGCCTATTGCTCCGAGACCACAAGCTGGTTCAGCATATTACTGTTCAGCGTA